GAAATTCCCACTCCTCATATCTTCCCTCTGTTTAAACACAGATGGACTATGGAAAGCATTTTATCAGAATGTGATTCAGTTTGGCAAGAAGGTTGAGCTCTTATGGACTTCGGAAAGTGTGTTGTGTTAGAAATGTTCCCCAACTTCATTACAAATATTCTGGGCTTTTATAGGTTTATTACACTGTACTGTTGACTGCTGGAAACCCAGAATGGTTTCTGTATTTTACCCTAAACTCATTCAGACTTTTCAAGTTGTCAGAGCCGTAACTGATCTAAAAATGCACGTAATAAGTAGAAGTCTAAACTAGACATTTCTTTTCTCTAATACTGTTACTATATTACTAGAGTCCAAAGGATTAAAAATTTAGAGCTAATGAGGACCTTAAAAAGTCACCTAACAATGGTTTTTGAACTTTTTTCTTAGGGTAATGGTACAAATTTTCAGATGTGATCATACTTGGAACTCACGTATAAAACAGATAATGAAAGAGCTGCTGTGAGTTAAGCAGGGTTGGAGCTGGGGACTGGAGCCACAGCCTGAAGGTCTCTTACTGCTTGATTCTGGCAGCTATCCAGGCAGCTCTGTGGAACCTGGGTGTCTGATTAACACAGATGAAAACCGCTGACTTAGATTTAGTCCAACCCCCTTCCTTCATTTTTTTCTCCTTGCCAGGCTGACGATAGCCAGAGACTTTACAATTCTAAAGTATTTGAGCTTATGAAAAATTGTCCAAGCATGAGTACTATGGTGATAGAAGAGTTAGTGGAGAAAACGCAATGAGAAAGAACCAAAGTAGGTCAGAATTATAGCTGAGGATGGGCGTAGAACAAGTTCAAGCTTGGCTGGCTAGGAGATTGATGGACACACACACACATACACACGCACACACAGACACACATACAATCAGACAAGGCATTCAGTTTGACAGGAAGATGAGTTAAATTTTAGCAAATGAATATGAGGTGACAGCCATGCAATCACATGGCATCATTTATTAGCACTAGTTTGTCTTAAAACTTGAACACAGAGAGTCAGGGCCAGCCAAATGGAAATTGTCTGCTCATAGGAGAAGCCCCGGGGCCATACTCTGAAAGAGGTAGCTTGGCGACAGACAAATTTTCTAAGAGAGACAGTATGGGGAGAAGAAAAGGCAAAGGTCCAAGACTCAAAAAATGAATGAATGTTAAAACATCAGAAGAGCAAGATAAACGAGTTAAGAAGATGGCACAGGAGCCGCAGAGAGGTAGGAGGAAAACAATCCTCAGCCCGTCCCTGTGTTCCAATCCAGTTTCATTAAATTTATGCAGGTGGAAGATGGCTTGGAAGAGTGAAAACAGTTTTGCTGAGGACAGGTAAGGTATGGGTCATTCTGATATTATCTAATTCCTCTTTCTTTTTGTTTCTGCTGCTACACAGAAGAGATGAGGTGGGGATGGTCCATGAAGATGAATGACTGCTTCCTAAGACACTGTGGCGAGGAGGCTGTGGAAAGATGGCAGCAGCAGACTGTGGAGAGAAGTCAATTCACTGTGAGTGGTCAGACAATACCTGAACCAAGAAGATAGCTTGATGATAAATTTTGTATTTTTTCAGGGCAGCTTGGCACTTCCCCAGGTAATCCATTCTCAGAGTTTCTGTTCAATCAAAAACTGTAGCTTCTTTGGTTTAGGAGTTTCCTGAGCCTGTCTCAGGGCAATAACGCCTTCTGGGTTAACTGGAGACTTCGTCAGAGACAGATGGGAGCTAACTCCAAAGAGTCATCATGATAACTGCGGTTGTTCAGATTCTTTATTTCTGGGCATCACATAGAATTTAGATTGGGACTCCTTTTCTATCTAACTGAGGGATGGGAATCATAATTGCATATTTAATTTTGTCATTAGAAATGATAATAAACTCATTGCCATTATACCACATGGTTTAAAAATAATCTGTTAGAGCATTTGTTTCTTGTTGTTCAATGTAACCAACCTTATTAAAGACCTTGTATCAACAGTGTTGTTTTGTTTTGTGGCATAATTAAAATC